GGGGGAGTCGCGGGCGTCTGGCCGGGACAAGCGCCCGCCGCCTGCCCGCCGGACAAAGGGTGCGAGACAAAGGCGCGGCCAACACCTGTCGCTCTTGGCGCGGCCGCCGCTTTTCTCGCTTTTCTCCGCCGAAGCGGCCGCAGCTGCCAACTGTCACGGGCATCAAGTTACAGGACCAGACGGCAGCTTCGGCGGGCCTGGGAGGCGGGGCGCGGAGGACGAGGAGGGGAGGAGGGAGGCGGGCGGGGGGCAGTGGAAGGGAGGGAGGGGGCCCCGGGGGCCAAAGGGGACTAGAGGGAGATGGGGGAGCTCAGAGGGGGGCGGGGCTGGTGACCCGCAGAGCCCAGGGGGAGAGCGGCGCGGGCGGGAGCACCCGGGACCCCGCCCCACTAGGACTCCAGTGCTGGCGGAGGGCGGCGTCGGGGGTCCGGCCCGGCGTCTGGACGAGTCCGGAAGAAACTCAGGGGCCGCCCCGCCACCGCTGCCCAATGGACCCTGCCTCCCCGGGGCTTGGCAGCCACCCCAGCCGGGACCTGAAACCCCTCTAGGTCCAGAGACCGCGGACTTGACTGTGGCTCTGCACACCAGGGACGCATCTCCTGGGGCCAGTGGCCCCAGCGCTCAACTCTGGAGGCGCCATCGGCGAAGGAGGGAAATGAATGAATTAATGGGTGAATGAATGAGTGGACGGACGGACGGACGGACGGGTGGACGCCTGCTCGCACGCGCGGCAGATCAGTGGTCCTAGAGCAGCAGACGGAGAGAAACAAGCGCGGGCAGGGCCGCAGCTACCCGGGGTCGCCGCCCCGGTGCCGCCCCCGCGGGGGTCTAGGGAAGGCCGGGCTGGGGGCCCCGCCTAGCTCAGCCAGCTGCCCGACCGCCAGAGCCGCTGGGCCGGACAAAGCGCGCTGCCCCGATTGGCTGCAGCGCGCCTCGCGGTCGGCCGCCCCGGGCCCGCGCGGCCAATCGGCGCATTGAGATGCAAATAAGCGGCTATAAAAGGGGCGGGACCGCGGCGGGCCGGAAGCCGCGAGGAGCGCGGACGGCTGGGCTGCTGCTGGGCGGCCGCGGGGCAGCGGAGGGCGCCGGCACTCCGGTCCCCGCCGCTCCCCGTCCCCGCTGCTCCTAGCCCCTGCCGCGTCCCCGGCGGAGCGGGCATGGCGCCACCCGCGGCGCCTGGCCGGGACCGTGTGGGCCGTGAGGATGAGGACGGCTGGGAGACGCGAGGGGACCGCAAGGTGCGGGCCGGGGCCATGGGCGAGCAAGCGGGGGGGCTGGGATTCAGTGCCCCGCTCCCCGCAGGCCCGGAAGCCCCTGGTGGAGAAGAAGCGGCGCGCGCGGATCAACGAGAGCCTGCAGGAGCTGCGGCTGCTGCTGGCGGGCGCCGAGGTGCGGCGGCCGGGCAGGCGCCGTGGGGCTGCCTGCCGGCTCACCGCCCTTCCCGCCCGCGCAGGTGCAGGCCAAGCTGGAGAACGCCGAAGTGCTGGAGCTGACGGTGCGGCGGGTCCAGGGTGTGCTGCGGGGCCGGGCGCGCGGTGAGTGGCGGCGGGGCGGGCGGGGGCGCCGGCGCGGCTCTCTCCCTCCCACCCTCGGGCCCAGAGCGCGAGCAGCTGCAGGCGGAAGCGAGCGAGCGCTTCGCTGCCGGCTACATCCAGTGCATGCACGAGGTGCACACGTTCGTGTCCACGTGCCAGGCCATCGACGCTACCGTCGCTGCCGAGCTCCTGAACCATCTGCTCGAGTCCATGCCGCTGCGTGAGGGCAGCAGCTTCCAGGATCTGCTGGGGGACGCCCTGGCGGGGCCACCTAGAGCCCCTGGACGGAGTGGCTGGCCTGCGGGGGGCGCTCCGGGATCCCCAATACCCAGCCCCCCGGGTCCTGGGGACGACCTGTGCTCCGACCTGGAGGAGGCCCCTGAGGCTGAACTGAGTCAGGCTCCTGCTGAGGGGCCCGACTTGGTGCCCGCAGCCCTGGGCAGCCTGACCACAGCCCAAATTGCCCGGAGTGTCTGGAGGCCTTGGTGACCAATGCCAGCCAGAGTCCTGCGGGGGTGGGCCCGGCCCTCCCTGGATCTCCTCCCTCCTCCCAGGGGTTCAGATGTGGTGGGGTAGGGCCCTGGAAGTCTCCCAGGTCTTCCCTCCCTCCTCTGATGGATGGCTTGCAGGGCAGCCCCTGGTAACCAGCCCAGTCAGGCCCCAGCCCCGTTTCTTAAGAAACTTTTAGGGACCCTGCAGCTCTGGAGTGGGTGGAGGGAGGGAGCTACGGGCAGGAGGAAGAATTTTGTAGAGCTGCCAGCGCTCTCCCAGGTTCACCCACCCAGGCTTCACCAGCCCTGTGCGGGCTCTGGGGGCAGAGGTGGCAGAAATGGTGCTGGGCACTAGTGTTCCAGGCAGCCCTGGGCTAAACAAAAGCTTGAACTTGCCACTTCAGCGGGGAGATGAGAGGCAGGTGCACTGAGCTGCACTGCCCAGAGCTGTGATGCTCTGTACATCTTGTTTGTAGCACACTTGAGTTTGTGTATTCCATTGACATCAAATGTGACAATTTTACTAAATAAAGAATTTTGGAGTTAGTTACCCTTGAAGTATTGTTGAGTGATGTGTCATTACTGTGTCA